GGCAGTGTTCTCACTCCTCATCCCCCCACACCCACCACCTGTCTGCCAGCCTCTTGCACCATGAGTTGCTACTCCTGGGGTGCTGGACTGTCCCCACAGCCATCTGTCTCCCCTGCTCCCCATGAAGAAGAGCCAGTCCCCTCCCAGGTAGCACATCAGAGCGGGCAGGCTCCAGAGCTCTTCTGGTCCTCTTGCAGTGGCCAGAAAGTGGGGAAAGGGGCCCAGAGAGGGGCAGGGACTGACCCATGGTCACACAGCCTATTTATGGCTGATCTGGAGCCAGGCCTTCTGACTATCACCCATCAGAGCCCCTGGATTCCCATTTCACCCAACACAGGTGTTGGGGTAGAACTGGGGGCCCTCCACCCCTACTAGCCTGACTGTCTCCTGAGACCTGTCTCCTAAGACCACTTACCTGACCACTGGCCATGGGGAAGGAAAACACCTGGCCAAGGCTCATGCCCCAGGTTCCCAGGCATGAAGTTGACTGTCTCCGCCCCTGCTGGTGTGGTGAGGGTGACTGGGGACTAGGCACTAGGCCTTTGGTGCAGGCGCCTGAGGACGTGGTTGCACTCTCCCTTCTGGGGATATGCCCTTGAGCCCAGGCAGAGGAGAGCACAGCCAGGGCAGGACCTGGCAGCCCTGGTACAGAGCCCAGAGGGGGCATCAGTTCCTGCTGGTCCTGCTCTGTTTACAGACAAGCTGCTGTCCTCCCTGCAAAGGGGAGTGGGTGGGGCAGAGGGCAAGTGCCAGGGGGGCACAAGGCTGGGCATGTGGCTGGCATGAGACGGTGTCTGAGTAATGTCAGGCACCTGGAGGCATTGACCCCAGGACCTTGGACCCCAGACCTCTGACCGGGGGGCAGCCAGCGTCCAGGTACCCCAACCCCTGCCCTGGGTCCGGCGTCCCCCCATTAGTGAGTCTTGGCTCTACTTATAGCATCTGACACCAGAGGGGCCGAAAATAGCCCCTGGAGAAGGGGGAGGAGGGGGCTATTTAAAGGGCCTGGGAGGGGAGAGAGAATGAGGAGTGATCATGGCTACCTCAGAGCTGAGCTGCGAGGTGTCGGAGGAGAACTGTGAGCGCCGGGAGGCCTTCTGGGCAGAATGGAAGGATCTGACACTGTCCACACGGCCCGAGGAGGGGTGAGTGTGGGTCTGCTAGAGCCCTGCCTCTGCCAGGAGCTCACTGCCCCTCCCCTCTCCCCAGCTGCTCCCTGCATGAGGAGGACACCCAGAGACATGAGACCTACCACCAGCAGGGGCAGTGCCAGGTGCTGGTGCAGCGCTCGCCCTGGCTGATGATGCGGATGGGCATCCTCGGCCGTGGGCTGCAGGAGTACCAGCTGCCCTACCAGCGGGTACTGCCGCTGCCCATCTTCACCCCTGCCAAGATGGGCGCCACCAAGGAGGAGCGTGAGGACACCCCCATCCAGCTTCAGGAGCTGCTGGCGCTGGAGACAGCCCTGGGTGGCCAGTGTGTGGACCGCCAGGAGGTGGCTGAGATCACAAAGCAGCTGCCCCCTGTGGTGCCTGTCAGCAAGCCCGGTGCACTTCGTCGCTCCCTGTCCCGCTCCATGTCCCAGGAAGCACAGAGAGGCTGAGAGGGACTGTGACTTGGGCTCCGCTGTGCCCGCCCTGGGCTGGGCCCTTCCTGGCTAGGACTGTGGAGGGGAGCTGCTGGCCATGGCTGCTTTGTAGTTTGCCCAGAGTTGGGGGCTAGGGGAGGGGGGAGCCAGAGGCCAGGATGCCTGAGCCCCCTGAGTTCCCAAAGGGAGGGTGGCAGAGACAGTGGGCACTAAGGGTGGAGAGTTGGGGGCCAGCACAGCTGAGGACCCTCAGCCCCAGGAGAAGGGACAAAAGGTACTGGTGAGGGCAAGAGGTGCCTGGGAGGAGTGGCCCTGATCCAGGAAAATGTGAGGGGAATCTGGAACGCTCTAGGCAGAAGAAGCTGGGAGGGAGGGGGAGGTGAAAAGGGCAGAGGCAAGGATGGTGGGGCCCCCAGCACCCTCTGTTAGTGCCGCAATAAATGCTCAATCATGTGCCAGAGTTGCATCTCTTTCCTTGTGGTTGGGGGGGCT